GAAACAATAAAATCTTATTGATAAAAATTTACATAGAGGCTATGACTTTCATATCTCTTTGTTATTTAACCTTAAGCAATACTTCTGGCCAGCCCTCCAAACCTAATTTTGTGCACTTTTAAAGCATTCACAGTCAGTTTGAGATGTTACTTTTAAATACGCTTATTTAAAAATCCCAGAAACAAACATTACAAAGCTGGAATGCATTGAAACAGTGGTTCTTAATGGTGTGAACTGTTTTTGAAGGTCATCCATGTAATGATGGTCTTACAAGACATTGTCTGTAGACAGAATAAATAATATATCTGACCTATGTAATTTCTTCTGTTTTTCAAATGTAAATAAGTTATCCTATGATTAACACAATATGAACTGATTTTACAATATCTCTGTATACATAGTAACTTTCATCCACACTGATTTCCATATATGGTAGATACTTCACCAAATTATATTATGGGGGATTAGATTAAGCAAAATATTTTGATTATTAAAAAACAGACATACTCATATCCTTATAAAAGTGTATTAGGAAATAGAATCAGACTTGTGCATTATTTTTCTCATTAGCATGGGCACCAGGCCTCTATCTGATGCTATTGTTCTGCATTACTCTCTCAAAAGAAAGTGTCTCTGTTGCCTCCTATTTTAGTTGCTTTGCCAAAGTTAATTACACAGAAGCTTCATTAGTGATGTTTGAACCTGGCCACTAAGGATCCTCTATTTATTCATATGATCCCAGTGCACTTCCAAGAGATAGAGCAGAAAAAATAAATATTTTGGGGATAGAAAAGCTAACTCTCTGCTCTTCTGAAATCAGAGGAAATCTGTTGCTTTCCTCCCTTACATCAAAATTTCTTACCATTATGACAGAGTCCAAGGAAAATATTTCCAAAGTGTAAAATAAGGAAGTTTCTAAAAAGAGTGTTTATTGTAGCGTGAAAATGCAAAACTAGGAGACCTCAAGATCCTTCAGGAAGTACCTGAAGGTTGATGATCAAGTTAAACCAGTACAAAGTTACAACTTCCTTAACACAACACAGTTCAACCCATTAGGGAGCTGCCACCTGAAATCGTGAAAAATTATCAAAACAGTAAGTATTTTAAGGTAGGTATGACAATTACTTTCTCATTTGAGAGCCTACCCCCGAACCCCCCACTATACTTCCCAGCCTCTGGTAAACATCCTTCTACTCTCTATGTCTATGAGTTCAACTGATTTGATTTTCAGATGTCACGAATAAGTGAGAACATACGATGTCTTTCTAAAGGACCTAAAGATATATTGAAAAAGACGCAGCCTAGAAGACTATATTTAGTGGTGTTAAATGTAGATTTGCTTCTGGAGCTTGAAAGGAAAGGAATCACAACTGAACATCAAATGAAAGCCTATGAGAATATTCATTTTGTAAAAACCTTGAACACAACTTTTTCTCACATTATAGATAAAATAATTGTACATCAACCCATCTACAGGTACTAGAGGGTTGAGAATAAGGAATGCCAGCAGAGAAGAATAAAAAGACCGGGGAAAGGCTCAGGGACAACGGTTGTATTCTGTTGTCATTGTTGTTTGTTTGTTTTTCAGGAAAAATGTAATTTAATCTTAATACAATCCTCAGATGATAACAACTGAAGAGAATTAATGTTATTAATTACCTGGATATATCCTATATTCAGAGTTTGTCCTGGACAAAAAATGTTTAAGTACCTATAAAATGACATCATTTCTTTCTAACCCATTTGTAAATCCATTCCATGTAACAAACTACAATCAACTGCATTTGTAAATTCTGATGGATAAGGAATGATCAAAGAAAAAGTTGGATTGTTTTACAAAACTTGATTTCTTAAGGAGATATCCACTGCTCATATATGTGAAATTTAGAAAGGTTATTGGAACACTGGCAACATTGATTATTCTATAAAGGGAGAAAATAAAAGTAGGCTGGTCAGCTTGGCTTCTAGATGCATATCCTTTTGCTATAGAATTCAAATATCTACCCCCTCATAAACCGTGATTTTTAAAGGAGGATTGGGTAGATATCAAAGAACAGTGATGAAAAACCACACAGTAATAAGAACTTTTATCCTGCTGGGACTGACAGGTGACCCACACCTGCAAGTTCTGCTTTTTATCTTTCTATTTCTCACCTACATGTTGAGTGTAACAGGGAACCTGACTATTATCACCCTCACATTGGTGGACCACCACCTTAAAACTCCTATGTACTTCTTTCTCAGAAATTTTTCCTTCTTAGAAGTCTCATTTACTACAGTCTGCATTCCCAGATTCTTGTACAATATATCAATGGGGGACAATACCATTACCTACAATGCTTGTGCCAGTCAAATATTCTTTGTTATTCTCTTTGGAGCAACAGAATTTTTTCTCTTGGCAGCCATGTCCTATGACCGCTATGTGGCCATCTGTAAACCCCTTCATTATGTGGTCATCATGAACAACAGGGTGTGTACCTTATTAGTTCTCTGCTGTTGGGTGGCTGGCTTGATGATCATTGTTCCACCACTTAGCTTAGGCCTCCAGCTCGAATTCTGTGACTCCAATGCCATTGATCATTTTAGCTGTGATGCAGGTCCTCTCCTAAAGATCTCATGCTCAGATACATGGGTAATAGAACAGATGGTTATACTTATGGCTGTATTTGCACTCATTATCACCCTAGTTTGTGTGATTCTGTCCTACTTGTACATAGTCAGAACAATTCTGAAGTTCCCTTCTGTTCAGCAAAGGAAAAAGGCCTTTTCTACCTGTTCATCCCACATGATTGTGGTTTCCATTGCCTATGGAAGCTGCATCTTCATCTATATCAAGCCCTCTGCAAAAGATGAGGTGGCCATAAATAAAGGAGTTTCAGTTCTTACTACTTCTGTCGCACCCTTGTTGAACCCCTTCATTTACACCTTGAGGAACAAGCAAGTGAAACAAGCTTTCAGTGACTCTATAAAGAGGATTGCATTTCTCTCAAAGAAGTAGAAGCTGTGATGAATTGGCATAAAGTGAATGAAGAAGGCTCCCTAAATGTCATCCTACAGCTTTTAACTTATTTCATTGCTTCCTGACTACAGTTTAGTCATGTGAACCTTCTCAATGACATTTAATATTGCATCCTAATCCCATCTTTATCAAAATCCTTATTATTTCGAACCAAGGTCATACATTGTGTTTTCCCTCATTGTGAAACTAAAAATTACATTTCCAAA